CTAAACTGGCTATTTTGGTTATCAGCTCCTGTAATGTTTTATCATGATTCTTAGCTTCTTTGCATTGGGTTAGAACATGCTCCTTTAGCTCAGTGAAGTTCATTATTACCCACCTTCTGAAGCCTACTTCTGTCACTTCCTCTATCTCAGCCTCAACCCAGTTCTGTGCCTTTGCTATAGAGATGCTGTGATCACGTGGAGAAGAGGCACTCTGGCCTTTTGAGTTCTCAGTGTTTTTGTGTTGATTCTTTCTCATCTTGGTGGGCTTATCTATCTTAAGTCTTTGAGGTTGCTGACCTATGAATGGGGTTTTTGTGGAGTCTTTTTGATGATGATGTTGCTTTCTTTCTATTTTATTTTTATTTATTTATTTATTTTGAGATGGAGTCTGGCTCTGTCGCCCAGGCTGGAGTGCAGTGTCGTGCTCTCGGCTCACTGCAAGCTCCGCCTCCCAGGTTGACGCCATTCTCCTGCCTCAGTCTCCTGAGTAACTGGGACTACAGGTGTGTCTGCCACCACGCACAGCTAATTTTTTTTATTTTTATGTTTTCAGTAGAGACGGGGTTTCACCGTGTTAGCCAAGAATGTCTCGATCTCCTGACTTCGTGATCCGCCCGCCTCGGCCTCCCAAAGTGCTGGGATTACAGGCTTGAGCCACCACACCCAGCATTTTTTTTTTTTTTTTTTTTTTTTTTTTAAGACAGAGTCTTGCTGTTGTCTCCCAGGCTGGAGTGCAATGGCACCATCTCGGCTCACTGCAACCTCTGCCTCCCAGGTTCAAGCGATTCTCCTGCCTCAGCCCCCCGAGTAGCTGGGATTACAGGCGCCCGCCATCACACCCAGCTAATTTTTGTATTTTTAGTATTTTGTATATTTGTATCTCACTATGTTGGTCAGGCTGGTCTTGAACTCCTGACCTCGTGATCCTCTTGCCTCGGCCTCCCAAAGTGCTGGAATTATAGGTGTGAGCCACCGTGCCCGGCTGTTTTTCTTTTAACAGTCAGGCCTCTCCTCCACAGGGCTGCTGCGGTTTGCTGGGGGTCCACTCCAGACCCTTATTGCCTGGGTCCCTCCTGCACCTGGAGGTATCACCAGTGAAGGCTGCAAAACAGCAAAGATGGCATCCAGCTCCTTCCTCTGGAGACTCCATCCCAGAGGGGCACCAACCTGATGCCAGCTGGAACGCTCCTGGAGGAGGCATTTGTAGACCCCTGTTGGGAGGTCTCACCCAGTCAAGAGGAATGGGATCAGGGACCCGCTTAAAGAAGCAGTCTGGCTGCCCCCTGGTGGAGCAGATACGCTGTGCTGGGGGAAACCTCCCTCATCCAGACCACCCAGACTCTCCAGAGCATCCAGGTCCCACTGAAAGTAGCAGTCTGGCCATGATCTGCCACAGCAGCTGTGCTGCGCTGTGGGGAATTCCTCCCAGTTTGGACCACCCTGACTCCCAGGAGCTGGCAGGCCAGGATGGCCTACTTGAGCTGCAGAGATAGTGTCTGTCCCTCCTACACGTCCACCCAGCTCGGTCGTCTCAGGCCGTCTCCAACGTCTACCACTGGCTGGCTGGAATTACAAGACAGTGAGTCTTAGCTTGTGAGGTGCTGTGGGAGTCAAGGGGACTGACTATGGCCTTGTCATTCCAGTGCACCAGGTGGCGGAGCGGGTGGAGGCCCTGGGGCAGTTTGTCATGAAGACCAGAAGGACCCTCAAAGGCCACGGGAACAAAGTCCTGTGCATGGACTGGTGCAAAGATAAGAGGAGGATCGTGAGCTCGTCACAGGTATGTCACACCTGCTGCATAACAGGTGAGCGAACCCCTAAACTGTTTGCTCTTCTCCCTCCAGGATGGGAAGGTGATCGTGTGGGATTCCTTCACCACAAACAAGGTGAGGCATTGTTCCCAGCCACGTTATAGAGGGTGCTAGTTGTTCACTCTGTGCTGTGTTTCAGGAGCACGCGGTCACCATGCCCTGCACGTGGGTGATGGCATGTGCTTATGCCCCATCGGGATGTGCCATTGCTTGTGGGTAAGTTGGAGCTACAGCAGCTTTTCAGAATTTAATCTTTGGTACTTCTTTCTTTCCATCCTAGTGGTTTGGATAATAAGTGTTCTGTGTACCCCTTGACGTTTGACAAAAATGAAAACATGGCTGCCAAAAAGAAGTCTGTTGCTATGCACACCAACTACCTGTCGGCCTGCAGCTTCACCAACTCTGACATGCAGGTAAATAGGCAGCCCCCGGTGTCAGGTTGACCACCACCCACTTCCTGTCCTTTTCTGCGGGCAGATCCTGACAGCGAGCGGCGATGGCACATGTGCCCTGTGGGACGTGGAGAGCGGGCAGCTGCTGCAGAGCTTCCACGGACATGGGGCTGACGTCCTCTGCTTGGACCTGGCCCCCTCAGAAACTGGAAACACCTTCGTGTCTGGGGTAAAGACCCAGTGGAAATTCCCTAGGGCTCCTGGCCATAACTCTGGCTAATTTTCATTTGTAGGGATGTGACAAGAAAGCCATGGTGTGGGACATGCGCTCCGGCCAGTGCGTGCAGGCCTTTGAAACACATGAATCTGACATCAACAGTGTCCGGTCAGTGAGTAGAATGTTCATGCCACCTCTCTACAACCGTAGATAAAGTACTTTCTCTCTGCAGGTACTACCCCAGTGGAGATGCCTTTGCTTCAGGGTCAGATGACGCTACGGTATGTTTCTAAGTTTTTGAGAGCTTTTCCTAAGTAAGTGCTTCTTTATTTATTTGCTCCCCAGTGTCGCCTCTATGACCTGCGGGCAGATAGGGAGGTTGCCATCTATTCCAAAGAAAGCATCATATTTGGAGCATCCAGCGTGGACTTCTCCCTCAGTGGTAAGATTTTATTTCAGAAACTTTTCCCAGGAGCTTAACAGCTATCATCTCACCCTGCTTCAAGGTCGCCTGCTGTTTGCTGGATACAATGATTACACTATCAACGTCTGGGATGTTCTCAAAGGGTCCCGGGTCTCCATCCTGTTTGGACATGAAAACCGCGTTAGCACTCTACGAGTTTCCCCCGATGGGACTGCTTTCTGCTCTGGATCATGGGATCATACCCTCAGAGTAAGAGGGATGGTTTTCTGTTTTCCTGTGTGGGTCTAAAAACTATCTGTTTGTGTCTTCACAGGTCTGGGCCTAATCATCTTCTGACAGTGCACTCATGTATACCTGAGAATTTGAAATCTTCACATGTAAATAGATATTACTTCTAGAGGAGCTTAGAGTTTATTGCAGTGTAGCTTAGGGGAGCAACCCATGGCTCACAGGTCACTAAGCGTCTCCAATATGACTATTAAAACTGTCACCTCTGGAAATACACTAGTGTGAGCCTTCAGCACTGCGAGAATACCTTCAAGTACAGTATTTTTCTTTTGGAACACTTTTTAAAATGTATCTGTTTTTAAGGTTATTCTAAATTATAGTAGCCTCAACTCATTCTGTCACCAGTAGAATTCAGCAGTTAATATATTCCATATTATTTCTTTGAATCAATTCATTTTCAGAGCACTTTAAAGTCTGATATTTCTCGATGTGCACTGTGATGCCTGGAACCTTCCTCTGGAAGTGCTGATTTTATGGACTGAGGACTGGTGACTGGTCTGTGATAGAAGCAAATTCCAATTCCAAATGTAATTAGACAAAAATCATTTTTTTAGAATGTGTTTTTATTGTAAAAGTATCTTTTTCAGCTTCCTGTTCTATTGTCTTTTTTCAGATACAACATTTTTGTCTATGGTGAACTGCTGTAAATGACGCAGAGAAATGCCTAAAAAGGACAGGTGGTTTGACTCATGGATGATGATGATGTCACTGTGCCACTTGGACAGGGCGTTTTCTCTGAATTGAAGGGAAAGCCAATGGTGTTTGTAAACAAATGCTTCTGAGAGCAAAGAAAAGTCTTCTGTGTGGGAACACAAGATAGTAAACTTATTTAAAAACCTATTAGTAGAATTAGTGGAAACACTTAGGTTAAAGTGAATCTTGTCCATATAAATTATATTCATGGCCGGGCGCGGTGGCTCACGCTTGTAATCCCAGCACTTTGGGAGGCCGAGGCGGGCGGATCACGAGGTCAGGAGTTCGAGACCACGGTGAAACCCTGTCTCTACTAAAAAATACAAAAAATTAGCCGGGCGTGGTGGCGGGCGCCTGTAGTCCCAGCTACTCGGAGAGGCTGAGGCAGGAGAATGGCGTGAACCCGGGAGGTGGAGCTTGCAGTGAGCCGAGGTCGAGCCACTGCAGCCTGGGTGACAAAGCGAGACTCCGTCTCAAAAAAAAAAAAAAATTATATTCATATGTATTGCATTGCAATTATAATTACATATGCAGATTGATTGATAGTCATGAATAATAACGTCTGCTCCTCTTACATAGAAAAACGATATTAAAAGAAGATCTTCTCTTTATTTGAGACTCAGAATTCCTTCTAGAAGAAGGAAGTGCTTTTTGTTATAGGATCCCTTCTTTTCCTTTTTTTGTTTTTTTGTAAGATGTAGATGCTTATTCTTTGCTTTAGAAAACTTCTCACTTAAAAAGATGGCATGCACCTAGGGGAATAAAAGGTCACCTCAGACACCAGGTGTCATTCCTGGTGAGGCCTGCCTCGTCGGTGGCCTGGGGTCTGCCGGCAGGTTCTGGCTGCACCTGAAGGCTGCGTGCACCTTGTCCCCTGGACAGGTCTCCTTTCCTGGCCCTGCTCCAGCCCAGCCCTTCTTCTAGTGGTAGCTCTGGCTTTGCAGGCCCAGCTCCAGGCCCTGCTCCTCAGAGAGACTCTTCCAGAGCTGGAGCTGGGCACAGCCATAAGACAGGACTGGACCAGATGCTCCTGTAAACATCCAGGGGTGTGCCAGGCCCACCCTCACAACTGCTTGTTCAGGTATCGTGATGGGCCACTCGGTCCAAAATCAGCCAGGCCATCTTTTCCATCATCTCACTTCAAATAAACATAATAATTATATTTGATCATTTGCAGAGCAGTTACTGGTGGTTTTATTGTACACTGGGGTCTGGGGTAGAGAGAGAAAAATGAAGGGCCTCTGCCTTCCTCCAGGGAGCCCAGAGAGAGTGCTTTTTAGTCCCAGTAGATTCCAGTCTGGGCAGGGGCTCAGGAAATGGGCCCAGTGTCTGGCCAGCTCCTGCCAGGTGCTGAAGGGGTCAGGGCACCATGGGATTCCTGAGCTCTGCTCCAGAATGTCCCACAGTGGCCCCTGGTGCAGCTGGCCTCCTTGTGGTGGCATCCCCAACCCTCTCTCCCACAGCCATTTTTTTTTTTGTCTCTGCACTGTGCCTTCCGGCTCCCAGAAGTGCAGGAAGGCACGAGAAAGGAAGGAAAGGTGGCCCAGGGAAGCACATTCCAGGTTCCATGTTTGGAGAGGTGGAGAGCATCTTCAGGATATGTGCAAAGTAGACTGTGACTTTCCAATCCAAAAAGCCACTTTAAGGGCCCAGGGAAAGTATTCCAGAGAATGCTTCCACTCCCCGCATGGGCAGGAAGCCTCCTTCGCTGTGAGCATGCGCTCTCGCAGTGGGTGCTGTCGGGATTTGCTGATGAGATACTTGATTTGGACTATGTGACAGCATGTGGAGACTCAGGGGTAAGCTCCATGGGATAGATTGTATTTTGCAGATTGAAAATAATGCTGAGTGCATTTTATAATCAGCTTTTCTTTTTTCCAGAGGACTTGGGGATAAACCTACCAAACCAATTGTGGTGAAGGGGCCAAACAGATGGGCCCCCAGGGGTGTAGAGCCTTGGGCAGCCCCCTCCTGGGCCAGAAAAAAGAAAGTTCAGGCAGAAAGGTGTGGGTGATGGGTATTTATGGGAAATATCTGTGACATGAAGCCAAGTCCAGTGCTTTAGAATGCGCGGTCAGCCTCTCACCGGTGGGGCCCTGGCAGCCGTCCCTCTTCTCCCAGGCGAGCCAGAGGTGGGCATCCCGTTGCCACTGCCCTCTTCCCGCTCTTCTACCTCCTTTGCACCCTTCTCTAGGTTATAAGTGGCTTAAAACAGCACAGGGTTGTAAGGGCCTTTGTGTCCCGGGCTCTCATAGTTGCCAGGCCAGCTGGCTGAAAGGTGGCACCACCGATACTGGGACTCCTCTGTGAGTTAGAGGGATGCCTTGGTGACATAAGAGGGCTGGCCTTCATTCACACCCACCTCTGTCACGGTCACAGAATATATGATAATATCTGAGTTTTTCTCAGCCTCAGTTTCCCCATTTGTAACATGGGATGGGACTAAAATATGTAAAGTGCCTACCTCAGCCTTTAGCACATCTTCAGGAAGGGTTAGTTCCCAGCTTCTCCCTGTGTCCTCCTCAGTCCCCTTCCTATTTGCCCCCCTCCCTTCTCCCTCCACCTATCTTCCCTCTTTCTCTTCCCTTCCCCTCCTCCTCCCTCTCTCCTCCCTCTCTCCCATTTCCCCCTCCCTCCCTCCCATCTCCTCCTCCCTCCCTCCCATCTCCTCCTCCTCCCTCCCATCTCCTCCCTCCCATCTCCTCCTCCCTCCCATCTCCTCCTCCCTCCCATCTCCTCCTCCCTCCCATCTCCTCCTCCCTTCCTCCTGTCACCCCTCCTCCCTCCCTCTCATCACCTCCTCCCTCCCTCCCATCGCCTCCTCTCTCCTTCCTATCTCCTCTTTCCTCTTCTCTGCCCCCTCCCCCTCTCCTCATTCATCCGGACTCCTTTTTCTAACCCTTCTCAATCTTCCCCCATTCCTCATCTCCTCTTCCTCTGTCTCCCTGTTCCACCTCTCTCCTGGTCTCCTTCCTTCCCCTTCTGCTGTTTCTCCCTCCCTCCTCCTCCCTTCCCATTCCCCTTCCCCCAGCACTTCCTTTTCTCCCCATCTCCTCCCCATTCCCCTTCCCCCAGCTCTTTCTTTTCTCCCCATCTCCTCCCCATCCATAGGCAGCCCCCACTCATATAGCAAATTAGTAATTCTCATCAGTTAGAGCTTCGTCTGGGCTAGTGGTTCTCAAACTTTTTGGTCTTAGGATCTCTGTACACTTTTTTTTTTTTTTTTTTTTTACGTGGAGTTTTGCTCTTGTTGCCCAGGCTGGAGTGCAGTGGCGCGATCTCGGGCTCACTTCAACCTCCGCCTCCTGGGTTCAAGCGATTCTCCTGCCTCAGCCTCCCGAGTAGCTGGGATTACAAGGCATGCACCACCACGCCCGGCTAATTTTGTATTTTTAGTAGAGACCAGGTTTCTCCATGTTGGTCACACTGGTCTCGAACTCCCAACCTCAGGTGATCCTCCCACCTTGGCCTCCCAAAGTGCTGGGATTACAGGTGTAAGCCACCGTGCCCAGCCTACACCCTTAAAAGTTATTGAGGACCCCAAATAACTTGCTCATTGTGGATTGTATCTATCCATATTTATTGTATTAGAAATTAAGACTGAGAAAAAGTTATAAAACACAAGAATACAGATGCACACGTTCCATTAGCCATCAAGGTGATCTTTCTCCCATGCCAGTAGTCTCTGGAAAATTCCTGAGAGGATGAAAATAAAAAAATCACCCATACAAAAAAAAAAAGTGTCAATATTATTATGAAAATAGTTTTGACCGTGAGGACCCCCTGAAAGGGTCTCAGGGACCCTCGGGGGCCCTGGATCTTGCTTTGAGAACAGCTGATCTGGGCTAATGAGCCCTTTTCCAGCCCCTCTGTGTGAGACCTCCCAGAAACCACTAAGGGCCTTGGAAGAGCTTGGCAAAGAAAGAGGTGACAGGATGATTGAGGAGAGCCACCCTAGGGAAAGCCTTCAGAGGAGGCTTTGGGACAGCCCCGGTCGGTGGAGGAAGTCCCAGAGAGGCAGTCGGAAGGGCTAGGGACCAGCTGAGGCCTGTGACCTGAAAATCCTTTCAAAAGAGGACGCCTGGAAGCCTGGGGAAGGCACAGTGGGTGGGGTAGAAGACTGGGGCTGAGGCCCAGGCCATTCCCAAGCCTGGAAGAGCTGATTGAGTGGGGATTTGTAGATCTTCATTTCCCAAACTTGCCTGCTGAGAAGAATCGTCCCACCCATGGCAGGTTCCTGCACTGCGCCTTCAGGGCCCTGCCCTGAGATCTGGACTGGGCGGGCCTGAGGTGGGCCAGGAAATCTGAGCCGGAGGCCCACTGGGGAGGCCGCGAGTGAATCTTGTCTCTGTGGATCCTTTGTAAGGATTGCCATGCTAAACCACTTGCCCTCTCATCCGTGACCGGAGAGAATTGGGTCACTCTTCCAGACATACCACAGACTCCTGCTTCTAGACAGCACTTGGCTGGAGCCAGGCTGGCCTTCAGGGTTGGTCAGTCTCCACAGGGGACTCTGGCCTCCCGTGGGCTGCCACAGGGCCAACCCCAGTGAAAGAAATGAAATGACTGAATATGTTCATGTCATTAGAAAAAGGATGCAGCAGGGGGTGGGGAGGAGTTGGTTAATGGAATCAAATTTGCAGCAAGATAGGAGTCTAGTGTTTGGCGGCACTGTAGGGTGACTATCGCTAACAATAATTTACTGTGTATTTTCAAGTAGCTAGAAGAGAGAATTTTGAATGTTCCTGTCAACCTAAATAACAAAGACAGGCTCGCTAAAGATATTTAATCAAAAGTAGGGCATTGCAACAGGAATATGTGTGCTGTAGTAAACTGTGTGCATATTCCAGGAGGTAAAGAAAAACAAAGGTGACTGGGCGCGGTGGCTCACGCCTGTAATCCCAGCACTTTGGGAGGCCGAGGCGGGTGGATCACGAGGTCAGGAGATCGAGACCATCCTGGCTAACACGGTGAAACCCTGTCTGTACTAAAAAAAAATATATATATATATTAGCTGGGCGTGGTGGCAGGTGCCTGTAGTCCCAGCTGCTCGGGAGGCTGGGGCAGGAGAATGGCATGAACCCAGGAGGTAGAGCTTGCAGTGAGCCGAGATGGCACCACTGCACTCCAGCCTGGGCGACAGAGCGAGACTCTGACTCAAAAAAACAAAGAAAAAAAAAAAGAAAAACAAAGGTTTTTAAAGGAAAAAATGAGGAGGATTACATAATGGTTTTGAAATAATTATCCTTGGCTACAAATATCAATAACAAAGGTCACACCAGTCCGAGGTTGGACAGGCAGTTGCTAGGCAGATGTCTTTGCAGAAGTAATTTTTGTGTGAGGTTGCAGCAGCCTATGTGCAAGGTTGTAATTTTTGCAGAATCTTTTGTGATCATTTTTGGTATTAGGCATACAAGCATGAGAATCCCCTCTTCATGGCCTCCCCAGCTCTATTTGTCATGGTTTGTTTTTTTAAAACACTAGTGACTCTATTTGAATTCTAACAACTTTCACATTCCCAACACAAATGATAGACATTTAAGGGATTAATATGCTAATTACCCTGATCATTACACATTGTATACATGTATCAAAATAACACACTGTACCCCATAAATACATACAATTATGTGTCAATTAAAGATCATTATTTTTAAAAATAGGACCAGAAAAAAAGATGCAGACCCTCTAGTAAGGAGATGGGATCAGGAGTGATTCCATGGTTAATTTAACCCACATAAACAACTAATCGTAAGTATGGTATGAGCGTTTATGTAAAGACTGTGACAACAGGAAATGTCTGTCTTTGAACCCAAGGTTATCTAACCAGCACACCAATGGTGAAAGATTAACTTTGTCAGAAACCAGGAACCATGAAGCAGAGGTCACTGTTTCCAACCTGTGTGTTTTCCACGGTAATTGGCAGCCTCCCCAAGGGAAATTAAAACATATGTCCACACAGAAATTTGAATGCAAATGTTCATAGCAGCATTACTCATAATAGCCCAAAGCTGAAACAGCCCCAATGTTCCACAGTGGATGAATCGATGAACAAAATATGGCGCATCCACAGAATGGAATACAAAGAAAGAAAGCGTGGACACATGCTGCAACATGGATGAACCTTGAAAATATTGTGCCAGGGGAAAGAAACCAGAGACAAAGAGCCACATGTTGTAGGATTCCATGTATATGAAAGGTCCTAATAAGCAAACTCATAAAGACAAAAAGCAGATTGGTGGTCACTTAGGGCTAGGGTGAGGAGTGACGGTTAGTGGGCACTGAGTTTCTCCGGGGGGAACTGAATTAGATGGTGGTGATTGCACAATTCTGTGAATAGACTAAAAACCACTGGACTGTAAGAGGGTGAATTTTTTGGTATATGAATTACATCTCAATAAAGCTGTTACTTAAAACGTGGAAAAAATAATAAGCAGTCACTAGCTATTCTCAATAAAACAGAAACCACATAGGTAAGACCAATATTGTCACATTTTGGTTTTGGCTGATAATGGGGCAAGTGAGCATAGTCACCGTTGCCAGAGGATTTACCATTTACAAATAAAAGTTTCTGTGGAGTGACAACCTTTTACTGTGTGCCAGGTACTGTGCTAAGCACTTTGTATATACCGATTCATGTAATCCTTGTGACAGCCCCGTGATGCCCCATTTTTAGATGGGGAGATTGAGGTTAGGAGAGTTGAATAACTTGCCCATAGCTGCACAGCTTCCAAGTTGCAGAGACAGGATTTTCACCGAGTCTTATTACAAACTGCCTCATATTGTGTGGACTGGAAATTCTATGTTGAGGTTAATTTATTCATTTGTTGTTTAGTTCTTTTCATCATTGTTGAGTTACCAATGGCAGTTCCAGAGGATTTATCATTTACCCCAAAGCTACTGCAAATCTAAGAGAAAACAATGTTCTTGCTGCTAAAGTTTAATGTACAAAAAGGTAAAATCATGACTGTCTTGCAAATAAAACATGAACATGTATCCAAGCTTTTAACTCACTGATTAATAAGGAAACCAG